ACTCCCACACTGTCCTGTCCTGAGCATTGTCCAGGCCCAGAGCAGGGCTGGGCTTGGCGCTGGGCTGTGGAAGCACAGGAGTGATCACTGACCTGGGGCCCTGATGGAGCTCAGAGGCTGATGGAGAAGAGACAGAAAGACTGAGCCCTCCCAGGTGATGCCACCGTGTTAAGCTCAGCGCTGAGAGGCAGCGGGAGGTGTCGCAGGGAGGGCTCCCGCAAGGAGAGACACACAGAGCTAAGAGCTGGAGGGCAGGGAGCCAGGCCGCTCGGGCCCTTCCTGGAGGATCGGATGAATCTGTTATCTCTGAGCAAGCTCCGGGAAACAGGAGACAGGTCGGGGGCTGGCTTGATGGGGGCAGTGGATGGGGTTACCCAAGATACGCTGCGACCTGTGAGCGTCCGGGAAGGGATTCAGGCTTGGGAGGAGTCCAGGAGACAGAAGTCATAGGATTGCCAATCTTTACAGTGGGACAGGTCCTTGGAGGTCATTCCGGTTACTACAACTGTGGGACAAATGACCCCATAACTCAGTGGCTTAAAAAACCACATTTATTTAGTTGGAGTTGAAATTTGGGCAAGGCCAGGAGTGGACACCCTGCCTCTGCTCCACTCAGGGTGAGCTAGGGTGGCTCCCAGGACTGGCGCGTGGCTGACTGTGGCTGTGCCTGTAACCTCTCCAGGTGACGTGGGCTTCCTCATGACATGGGGGCTGGACTCCCAGGAACGTTGGGCAAGAGAGAGAGCCGGGTGGAGTCTGTGGCACCTTCTGCAACCCAGCCTCAGCTTCACGCTGTGTCACCTCTGCTGCCTTCTCTTCAGCAGCCCGGTGACAAAATTCAAAGGAAGAAGGAAGAGCCTCTCCTTGTGTGTGGGAAATAGAAAGGTGATGTGGTCATTTGGGGAAAATAGAATTTGCCACAGGGATCACTGTGTCAGGACAGGACCCTCACTACAGGGAGGCTGGAAGGTGAACAAGCGATAATAAAGATAACGAACCTTTTCCTCTTACTTCAGCAGATATTTCGCAGCTATTTGGGCAGCTTGGAATGGGAACTGGTGGTCTTCCTAGACCACAGGTAATGAGGGGTGGCGTGGAGGAGGCAGCCGTGCCAGGCAGGAAGATCATCCTGGGATCTGCGATGTGTGCATCGGAAGCACCCAGAGAGAATAGAAGCTGCCAGAAAAATGCAAGGAAACCCAGAAACTCGGAGAGCACAAACGAATCACAGTTTTTATTGTGTGAATTTTCACTAAATATCCTACAATGAATATTCGTCATAAGAAAAAGTCATTTTTAATGTCATGATTTCCTGGAAATATAGAAAGAAAGAAAAACAGAAAAGGCACAACTGCCCCCGAGCACAGCAGCAGAATCTTGGTGGTGGGCGCTCCCCTGCCACGCCCGGGGATGCTCCTGCTTCAGGAGTTCACTTGGCTCAGTTATGGCAGCAGGTTCTGATGCTGCAGAGCTCAGAGCAGAAAGGCTAAGGACGCCTGCTTAGGGCCCCTACTGTGTGTGTGCATGTCTGTGTGCACGCATGTGTATGTGTAGGTCTGTGTGCAGGGCTGTGTGCATGACTGCACGTATGTGGATGGGTGCACGACTGTGTACCTGTGTGTGTATATGTGTGGGTGGGTGCGCCTGATTGTGTGTGTGTGTGCGTGTGTGTCTCACGCCAGATTGGTTCTGCTCAGGTGCTCTGCATCATTTCTGCAATCTGATTTCTCCAAGTCTCAAAGGTCGAATGTGCACCATCAACAGCACTGAGAGCCTCTTAGAAAGGCAAAGTCTCCCCAGACCGGATGCACTCCCAGCTTCCGTGCCTGGAATTAGCGTATTTCCTGCAACACCAGGCCGGGCAGAGCTAGGCAAAGTCACCCAGGATCTGGAGTTGCCAGAATGCAGCTTCGGCCACTGACAGCATCATCATGGCCACATAAAAAATCCCCCAAATAAATTTCCTTGGAAGAAGTAAATAAGTTCTTTGTACTTAAGTTTGGAGGTGACCAGTCCTAACTGGTAACTGAATTCCTTGTGATGTCTTACAAATCCTTTGCTTTCTAATTCTATAAATTATGTGTGCTTTTCCCCGGAGATCTTCTGAGAATTTCCTTTAGAGAGCATTTGACTCGGAGGCCATCGGCATCAGATCAGCCCAGGACACTTCAATGGTGAATTGTGTGATAAGCAACAAAATCTCAGTAAAGCTAAAACATCAGCACAGAAAAGACCTTAAAGAAACCGCCTCCTCAGCCACGGAGCCGGCACAACGGGAAAGAAACCACCTCCTCGGCCACAGAGCCGGCGCGGCCGGAAAGAAACCGCCTCCTCAGCCATGGAGCCGGCGCGGCCGGAAAGAAACCGCCTCCTCAGCCACGGAGCCGGCAGAACCCGAAAGAAACCGCCTCCTCAGCCACGGAGCCGGCAGAACCAGAAAGAAACCGCCTCCTCAGCCACGGAGCCGGCAGAACCCGAAAGAAACCGCCTCCTCAGCCATGGAGCCGGCGCGGCCGGAAAGAAACCGCCTCCTCAGCCATGGAGCCGGCGCGGCCGGAAAGAAACCGCCTCCTCAGCCATGGAGCCGGCGCGGCCGGAAAGAAACCGCCTCCTCAGCCACGGAGCCGGCAGAACCCAAAAGAAACCGCCTCCTCAGCCACGGAGCCGGCGCGGCCGGAAAGAAACCGCCTCCTCAGCCACGGAGCCAGCGCGGCCGGAAAGAAACCGCCTCCTCAGCCACGGAGCCGGCAGAACCCGAAAGAAACCGCCTCCTCGGCCACGGAGCCAGCGCGGCCGGAAAGAAACCGCCTCCTCAGCCACGGAGCCGGCAGAACCCGAAAGAAACCGCCTCCTCGGCCACGGAGCCGGCAGAACCCGAAAGAAACCGCCTCCTCAGCCACGGAGCCGGCAGAACCCGAAAGAAACCGCCTCCTCAGCCACGGAGCCAGCGCGGCCGGAAAGAAACCGCCTCCTCAGCCACGGAGCCGGCAGAACCCGAAAGAAACCGCCTCCTCGGCCACGGAGCCGGCAGAACCCGAAAGAAACCGCCTCCTCGGCCACGGAGCCGGCAGAACCCGAAAGAAACCGCCTCCTCGGCCACGGAGCCGGCAGAACCCGAAAGAAACCGCCTCCTCGGCCACGGAGCCGGCAGAACCGGAAAGAAACCGCCTCCTCGGCCACGGAGCCGGCACAACGGGAAAGAAACCGCCTCCTCAGCCACGGAGCTGGCACAACTGGAAAGCAACTCTCCGAGCTGAAAAGCAATGGGTTTGCAAAGAGTGGGAAAACACACAGAAGGCGGGTCATGCAAAACGTCCTCCCGTGTCTGTAAATGGCAGTTGCCCGCCACGATGTCCAGATGCACCGGGGAGTCTGGCCACGCCAAGGGAGAGACCAGAGAGGGCGACTAGCACAGCGTTCACATCTGGTGGCTCTGTCCCCCCAGACACTCCGCACCGAAGCCTGGGGCAGAGGAGAAACCTCGTGCCTGCACACAGAAGGTGTCTCCACAAGGAGCCGTCTCTACAGCGTGACTGTGGAAAGCAGGCCTCGGGACCCTGGGACCAGCACCAAGAATGCCAGACCTGGTTCTCCGAGGCTGCGGCATTCCTCCCACGTCTGCCTCTAGGGGCCACGCAAGGGAGCTGAGACACGGGAGTTACAGAGCACTCAGCTTCCCCACAAGAACTGGCTCTGGTAAGAGCAGCTAGCATCAAGGAGGAGGATTCAACACACATGTATTGGATTTCCTTACGTGCAGGACACTAGACAAGGTGCAAAGATGACTCGTGCAGTTCTGCCCTGTAAGAATCCACAGTTGAAGTAAGAAGCAAGAGAAATGGAACAGACGATGAGACAAAGCAGACAGCGGTGACAGCATCCCACCACACGGCTGCCCTGCTGGAGAATTCACGGGGAAGTCCAGGATGTGGCCGGCCCGTGTGCAGACCAGGAGCTCACTGACCGATCAACACATCAGGCAGGGGGTTGTCAACCGTGGCCTCGCCTGAGGGTCCCCCAGGGGCTAAGGACCCAGATACTCAGGACACAGGCCAGCCGGACCCCGCACATCAGTCGCTGGAGGGGGTGGATGTTTGAAGCTCCCCAGGTGGTTCTCTAAGTAGCCAGGCCTGCAGGGGGTTCTTCCTCTTTCCCTGCTTCTTTCTCCTTAGGGTTTAGACTTTGGAGAAACCAAAACAGAAAGACCTGCCTGGAGCTCCCACACGGACCCCTCCCTAGAGCCCCAGATTCTACTGGCCCCCACTGGAACAGGGGAGGAAGCAGAGGAAGAAGGTACATGCAGCCTCCAGAAAAATGATCAGGATGATTCCAGACTCACCCGATAGGGCCATCAGGGCAGGCGATTAGCCTTGATTCCACCTGGGGAGAGGGGCCTCCCCAACCACACAGCCCTGTTGGGGGAAGGAGCTGCTGGGACCTGCCAAGGGAATGGGCCTCCCCTGGAGCTCTAAGAGTCAAAAGCTGAGGCTTTTTTGCATAAAAGCAGGGCAGGAGGAATTGGGGGTGTGGTGGCCGAGGCACTACTGAGTTCAAAAGAAGCTCGTTGAGGGCAGGGACCTTCGCCCCAGTTCTCACAGGAGGCACTCCCTGAACAAAAGCTGCAGGAGGACCATACAGGCCAAACTGCCAAACTCAGACCAGCACCTGCTGGGCCGAGGCCACGGGGACGCCTGGTCTTCTCCTACCCATACCCACCACGGCCGCTGGGCAGAGGACATGGGGGACCCACGGGGGCCTGACTGCTGGGAATACCCATTGGCTTGAGCAGATGTGAGTCAACAAGACTCAGACAATGACGTGGGCTCTAAGAAGGTGGCAGTTACGTGAACTGTGAAGCTCAGTTCCTCCCGTTTGTTCAGAGCCTCCGCATCCTGGCCCCAGCTCAGGTGGGAGTCGTTGCTGAGGCACCCGTGTGTGCACGTGGCCTGGCTCTCAGCTCTCAGGGATCAGTAGTGCTGGCAGCAAAACATGACCCTTCCTGTAACAAAATGCCCATGAAATGGAGCAGGGGATGAATAACGTAAGCCGAGCCATGAGGGAGCGGGAGGGGCCGCCCCGCCTGTCTGTACAGGGTGTGGGGTGAGGGCAGGAAGGGGACAGGAGGTGCCCCCAGAGACATGAATTTTTAAAAATTAAACACACTCCTTGCACTTTGCTAGAAGGCCTCTGTCACCATGTGACCGGGGACCTCTTCAGGGCTCCCAGCAGGAAAGGCAGAATTACACCCCCCGGGAAGCCTGAAGCCCACCCTCTCGCAGCCCTGAGCCGGGCAACGGCGGCTCACCAGCACCTCCTGTTCTAGGCGGCATTTTTCTAAAGTGCAGAGTGCAGCAGCCTCTGCATCACCCCACTGCAGGGAGAGAGCCACGCCCTTTGCAGTTGTGAAACCAGACCCGCTGGACAGTTCGCCTCCAAGCACACAGTGCATATTGGATACTGACAGGCCAGGGTGGCAGTGGGGCTCCTGGGACCCACGTGACAGGACAAGAGCTGAGGCTCAGCCAGTCGCCCCCACAAGGCCAGCCGAAGAATGCCAGGGACCGAGAGCTGAGGCTCAGTGAGCCATCCCACCCATGCCAGCGGGAGAATGCCAGGTACATCGCTCTCCATGCTGTCGTCCTCAAACCCCAGCACAATGCCTCACCCTTGGTAACATTCAGCCTTCAGCTCATTTGTCTTGCAAATAAAAAGGTTGAACTTGGAAGAACATTTCACTACTGTAATTGGGGGATTGGGGCT